CTTATGTTGCCCAGGCTGGTCTCAAACTCCCGTCTCAAGCAATCCGCCCATCTCGGCCTCCCAAAATGTTGGGATCACAGGGGTGAGCCACCGCTTCCGGGGCCACGTTTAATTGTTCACATTTACTCTTTCTTCTTCCTAAATTTCCATTCGCTCCACAATCTGCTACAACTTAATTTCTGCTCCTACTTTATGAAGCCCGACCTCTTTCCAGTATTTGACACCACTACCTATTCTTTTATTTTCATTTCCACTGTCTTTTTTTTTTTGAGACGGAGTCTCGCTCTGTCTCCCAGGCTGGAGTGCAGTAGCTTGATCTCGGCTCACTACAAGCTCCGCCTTCCGGGTTCACGCCATTCTCCTGCCTCAGCCTCCCGAGTAACTGGGACTACAGGCGCCCGCCACCAAGCCCGGCTAATTTTTTTGTAATTTTAGTAGGGACAGGGTTTCACCGTGTTAGCCAGGATGGTCTCAATCTCCTGACCTCGTGATCCACCCACCTCGGCCTCCCAAAGTGCTGGGATTACAGGCGTGAGCCGCCGCGCCCTGCCTCTCCACTATCTCTTCTTTGGGTTTCTTTGACATCACCACTCCTGTGAGAATTGCAAGTGACACAAATGACCTAAAAATTGGGAAACAAAGTTACAATAAAATAAGGCATGAGAATGGAGAAGGAGGTAAAGGTGAATGGAGATCGCTACTTTTTGAGCCGAGACTTGGGAAACAAGAAGAGTCACTCTGGGCCATACAACAAAGTGACTGTGACTTTCTCTCCCGCATCCCTTTCACTCTGTCTTTCCCCATCCTTTGAGGGCCCGCAGGTACTCATGGCAAACTAGAGGGTAATGAGCACGCGACAGGCGGCGAGGACTGGCGGTGGGTCAGCAAGTAGCGCAGGCTTTGCAGGCGGAGGGGATGGGGCAATGAGGCCCCCAGGTGGCCAGCGGAACCCCGGCTCAAGATAAACGCTGCAGCTCGGCGCCGGGCCGCTGGGCGGCGAACGCGTGCGCGCGTGCGGCCTGGCGCTTCCGGCACCGGCCGAGGTGCGGGTCGCCTCCAGAGGTGCGTGGTCGTGGCGCGAGGGATCCTGAGGCTGCTCCAGCAGTGCGCCGCCGCCGTCTCCTGGGGCGGCTTGGGTTAGCCGGGAGGTGGGTCAGAGGCTCGCCCCGTGCCCTGCGTCCGGGCGTCTCCTTAGGGCGCGTCTTCGGGTCCGGCCAGCGGTGCTGAAAAAGGGAGAAGGTTGGGGGTAGGGAGGAAACAAGATCCCAGTTCAATAGATTTCTCCGCAGATCCTGTGCCTTCAAACCCTACGAGTCCATACTTTAAAACAAAATGAAGAAAGTAAGGCTTAAGGAACTAGAGAGTCGCCTGCAACAAGTGGATGGATTTGAAAAGCCCAAGCTACTTCTGGAACAGTATCCTACCAGGCCGCACATTGCAGGTAGGGCGGCTGGTTCACCACGCCCCGGCTTTGCTTACTTATTCTTTTTTTTTTTATTTTTTAGCATGTATGCTCTATACAATCCATAACACTTATGATGACATTGAAAATAAAGTCGTTGCAGATCTAGGATGTGGTTGTGGAGTACTTAGCATCGGAACTGCAATGTTAGGAGCAGGGTACGTAATGCAATATATGCTATTTGGGTATTCGCCACTCTTTGTATGTGTTTTGTATTTATAGGTTGTGTGTTGGATTTGACATAGATGAAGACGCATTGGAAATATTTAATAGGAATGCAGAAGAGTTTGAGTTAACAAATATTGACATGGTTCAATGTGATGTGTGCTTATTATCTAACAGAATGTCCAAGTCATTCGATACAGTAATTATGAATCCTCCCTTTGGGACCAAAAATAATAAAGGTTTGTAACAAGAATCGGGTATATTGGTATATGTAAATAGGAGCTTTTTTTCTACTCTTCACAGGGACAGATATGGCTTTTCTAAAGACTGCTTTGGAAATGGCAAGAACAGCAGTATATTCCTTACACAAATCCTCAACTAGAGAAGTAAGTTCAAATCATCTGATATTCTGTGGCATTCAGCTCATAACAACATATTATTTATGTTCAGCATGTTCAAAAGAAAGCTGCAGAATGGAAAATCAAGATAGATATTATAGCAGGTAAGACAAATCTCAATCCTAATATCCAAAAGAATTTTATCCTTAGGTGGCTTTTGTTTTACAGAACTTCGATATGACCTGCCAGCATCATACAAGTTTCACAAAAAGAAATCAGTAAGTCTCTTGATTTTGGCTGGTCTACATTCTAAACAACAAAAAAATTTTTCCTTTCTCACAGGTGGACATTGAAGTGGACCTAATTCGGTTTTCCTTTTAAAAGCCCCGCAAACAAAAGTCGTTTAAAACCTATTTAAAATGAATAAAAAATTGGTTTACTAAACTACTGGTCTCCAGCACCATTTTCTGTTTTCT